AATCCTTATCTCAAAAATATGATGAAATGCTAAGTTACTTTTGAGTAGCGGGTACTCTGGAGTTTGTTATATTATTTTTTGTAATTGTTTGTATCACTTTGCACATTGTATTTTCCTCCAAGTAGAATAAAATAAAATAACAGCTTGGTCTGAAATCCTTTGATTTTTCTGGGCAAGTAGGAAGCTGGGTTATATGTTGGTGAAAATAGAAAACTTGCCTGTTTTGTTAGGTTGGATTAGTGTAGGTGAGATGTGCAGATGAGAAGTAAATGAGGGTGAATTTAATGTTAGCTCAATTAATGAGTGCAGAAACATGCAAAGAATTAGGGCGTGATTTAAGCAGGGACTTTCTGCACAATTATTTAAAGGTAACGTGTTGTCTATAAAAGGCATACATTTTCTCATGTATACATGACCCTCCCCACAAAAGTACAGTTTGCCACCTAGATTTTAGTGGTTGTCCTTTTAAGAGGCGGTTTCTGGTAATATCTGTTATATATCTAGTTTACATTTTTCAAACAGCCCCTCAAGTAGGAGTCCAATAATAAGAATTAAAGGAACTTGAGTTTTCCTTAATGTTTTAGGTGCATTATATGCTGCTTTTGAAAATGTGAAGGTGGAACTGATTTTGGCTGGGTGGAGAAGCATTAAACCCATTTTTCTCTTTATTTCCCCCCCACCTCCAACCTCCCAACATGCATTTTCTAAGGTTTACTCATTATAATTTTTAATTTTTACTTTTCAAAATTCACTTTTAATAGAAGGCTGTCAGATTGGCTCCAAGAGCAAACAGCAGGCTGACTGGCGCTTGGCGGAGGAGGGAGAGGGTCGCGCGTTGGGTCTGGGTTTGGGGCTGGGGCTGGAGCTGGCGGGTGGGGAGACTTCAGGAGGGGCCCTAGCAGAGAGACTGCAGTGACACTGCCCTCCCTGGGCTGGTTGAAGCATCTCACTGGTGACGGGTCTGAAAGCACGTGGCTACGTCATGGAAAGCCAGTCTTTTCAATGCAAACTTCAACTCCTCCTCCTCCTCCCTCTAATGCCTGTAACTCACATCCGAGGCTGGGCGAGGAATCCGGAGGGGAGATTTTCCTCATGCTCACGGTTGTTGGAAACTGGAAGAGTGAGAGGAAGGAGGAAGGGGATTTGTGGCGCTCTCTACCTACTACAAGACTGACAAGGGGAGGGGGCACCTAAATTTGCATCTTTTCTTCGTGGTGATTGAGAACTGCAGGTTCAAACCGATCCCACTGAGCACTGGCGATTGATTATAAAAAAAAATCGACACTGGGAGAAGGGAGGCTCTGTCTTCGGCTGTCAGACTCAATCTCGGAGGTGGTATTGGTGTGTGAGTGTGTGTGGTGGTGTTTTTTTTTCTTTTTTTTTCTTTTTTCTTTCTTTCTTTCCTCTTTTTTTTTTTTTCCTTCTCTCCTAGGGGCTACACAATGGCAGTCTTCTCTCAGTAAGATGAATCCTGCTTTGCCTTCTGCAGATCCACCCATCCTCATAGCGATCAAGTAAAAAGGCTATGGTTTTCTCTTTGGGGATCTTATGCAACCACAAGGATCTCTTCTTTCTCAGGGTGTCTAAGCTGCTGGATTGCTTTTCGCCCAAATCAATGTGGTTTCTTTGGAACATTTTCAGCAAAGGAACGCATATGCTGCAGTGTCTTTGTGGCAAGAGTCTTAAGAAAAACAAGAACCCAACTGGTAAGCGAAACATGCATCATGTTATGTTTTTCACCCCTGTGTAGTGCATTTCCTTATTTTACAGACAGGAAGAGGAATGTCAAGGAGATTAAGTGATTTGTCCAAGATTATACCGCTAAAGAGAGGCTGAGCTGAGACCAACAGGCCTGTCTCATGAGCATGAGTAAGAGCCAGCCGGGCTGATGTTAACTTGTATAATCTTATGCTCTGGAAGGTGTGCGTGCCACGAATCCAATAAGGAGCACATTAGTAAATGCAACTTGCAGACATCATGTGAAGTGACTCTTGATGCCAAGAGAAGGTACAGCAACCTAGAAAATGTGCTTTTGAAAATGAGGCTTATGATAACTATGTTTGCCTTTCAGATCCCCAGCTCAAGGGTATAGTGACCAGGTTATATTGCAGGCAAGGCTACTACTTGCAAATGCACCCCGATGGAGCTCTCGATGGAACCAAGGATGACAGCACTAATTCTAGTAAGTGACAACCTCAGGCCACCAGTTACATACCATTCATGATAGACAATGTTTATCTTCACAGCACTCTTCAACCTCATACCAGTGGGACTACGTGTTGTTGCCATCCAGGGAGTGAAAACAGGGTTGTATATAGCCATGAATGGAGAAGGTTACCTCTACCCATCAGTAAGTAAGACGCCAAAGATCTCGGCCATTCGCCTCTAACTTTTGTTTCATTTTCTCTCCACAGGAACTTTTTACCCCTGAATGCAAGTTTAAAGAATCTGTTTTTGAAAATTATTATGTAATCTACTCATCCATGTTGTACAGACAACAGGAATCTGGTAGAGCCTGGTTTTTGGGATTAAATAAGGAAGGGCAAGCTATGAAAGGGAACAGAGTAAAGAAAACCAAACCAGCAGCTCATTTTCTACCCAAGCCATTGGAAGGTGAGTATTATGCATGCATTATTATTACATAGTGCTTTTCCTCCTCCTTTCTTCCCATCACTAGTTGCCATGTACCGAGAACCATCTTTGCATGATGTTGGGGAAACGGTCCCGAAGCCTGGGGTGACGCCAAGTAAAAGCACAAGTGCGTCTGCAATAATGAATGGAGGCAAACCAGTCAACAAGAGTAAGACAACATAGCCAGATCCTCACAGGTGTTGTGACTTATTCGTCCTGAGCACAGTTGAGTGATTTATCCTCACCAGACATTCCTGCTCCGTGGCTGAAGAGCAGCAGGAAGTAAGCTAATGCTTATTCTTTGCTGTCTCCGAACTTCTCTGTTGCAAGTGGATAAATCTCAACCTGTTGCACCCCCCACAACAAGAAGACACCTGGATAACCAGCTAAACTCAGACCATGGAATGCCCTACCAGATATGGAATGCCTTTTTAATATCTTTTCTGTGACTGTGACACTTCATGTGAATGACATACTTCACAAGTACACTCGATACCTTGCCTGCTGACAGCTACCCATAATCCTTTTTGAGTCCTGTTTCAGCGAAATCTATGTGTTTAAGTTCAATTTTGTAGCACACAAATAATATTGAGTAATTTCTAGTTAGACGCTGTAAACCTGTGCTATTACGGATTTCTCTTCTTCCCATTTTTACAGGGCTGCTCGCTCCACTGTCTGTGACCTTTTGCAGGGATTTTGTTCCTCTAAATCTTAAATGTTGCAGTTGGCTTAGGTCGGAGAGCAATCAGGGAATCAGGAAGCCTTCTAAACCTATTATTACAAATTGCATCTATAAAGAAAGATTAAGAAAGATTGTTGTCTCTGGCTCACACTATCGATTAAACACACATATACGCTCTGTCCAGTAGCAGATACTGTGCTCCCAAGGTCGGCATTGCCTGGGTGGGAAATGGCTCAAACACAATCCAGGGAAGCTCTCTATGATATGTGTTTGACATCCCCCTCTAGTTTCTTTGTGTGTGTGTGTTTTATACATATCACAAGCTTACTGGTAATGGTAACATTTGCCTTGCCCAGCGAGCAAGACCCACTGGTTTTTGAGAAAGTGGGTCCAAAGATTTCTGTAGGCCTTGTAGGCCTGATTAAGGTTCATTTTTCATCTATTAATTCTCATTATTTGGAAAAAAAAAAAAAGGAAAATCAGTAATTATAACCTACAAGAATTGCGCTACCTAAATCCATTTCAGATATACTCCGTCCTGTTTTTAATGAACCAAACTTAACGCCATCCCCGTTTCTGGCTGCGTTCCCCTCATACTCAGCAGAGCATGGGCAAGACGGCTGTTGTGTTCTTTCCTGCAGCAGCAATGCAAACGTTAGTTATAAATTAATTAGACTTTAATATTTTTGGTGTTTAATGACAAGTTTTTAAACTGGACATATTAGGAAAAATATTTTTTTTAGCTCAGCATGCTGAGTCCGGTACTGTGTATTTCACCAGTACATGCCTCTAGCTCAGCATCTGGGGCTCATGTTGCCCAGTGGCTGGGTTAGAGGTGCCTTGCCATGATCTCAGAATACAGTCTGTTGAATTATCCTAGATGAAAATAAAGGCAAACCAACACATTCATCCATGAGGATTTTGGTCCATTCCATTTATTTTCTTTTATTTTGCATTCTTAATTTCCTTTTTAGTTTAACACTGTTTGTTTGAGCTTAGGGAAGACAACTACCAAGAAAGGCCAGGAACAGTTGACTACACAATGAAGATTCCATGCAAAATGTTCAATATTGGATCTAAAGGGGTTCAAAATGTTTCATACTAAACTGTTTGGGAATTTATTTGTTAACTCTGTGTACACCTAATAAAATTCAATGTTTTCTTCTCAGAAGAGTTCATTGAGACCAAACTGAACCTCATTTATTGAAAATTATATGTGGGATCAATGTACTGGCCTCTTGTTATTCTTTCTATGTGGGAGGATGACCCAGTCATCATTTTCCCCATCTGCACTGTATTTATTGGGAAATTATTTTGTCACTGCTTTCATAAATCTTCTTCATGACAGCCCTTGCCCAGCATTAAAAAATTCTGGCCTGCTTAGCTGATTAAAGGTTTAGTAGAAATTTAACTGTTTGTTTATGCTTATTTCATTTTCATATTGGATTCTACTTGAATAAATAAAAAGTTAGCAGAACGTTTGAGTAGATTTATTGCCAATGATGCTAAATTACAAATCTAACAAACAAAATGATTCCTTTGGTCATTTTTGATTTGGTGTTATGTCATCTTGAAGCCTATTGTTTTTAACAGGAACAGTTAAAATATATTAGATAACTTCCATTAACCAATTATTTTCAGAAAACATAGATCCCATAATATGTGGCCAACTATATGAGTAATTAACTAACTTGTAATACAGTCAAATGGGCTTATGGACACTACTTACAGCAGCAACACTTCACTTCACACAAACACACACATATACACACACACACACACACACACACACACACACACAGAGCAAACACCCCCATCTATTTGTTACTGATAATTAGCCCTACTTGCTGGTTTCTTTTTCCCCTGCAAGTCTGTTTATTGGTTTAAATTAAGACAAGATTTATTTTTGTAAATGACTGAGATTTATGTAAATGTGTATCTCTGTTGTGTTTTATATATGGGGTGTCTATAAGGGCATTTATCCCTATGAAGGATGTCAAATACTTTCTTCTAATATATGTTTAGACATATTGCAGAGGGGTCCTTGTTATTTGTAATTGAGTTAGGTCATTTACTTTGTGTCTGGTCTCACCTGTAGCATGGGAAGAGGACAGCAATGATGAGCTGCATGTAGTAGGTACCTGTGTATCAAGAACTGTTGGTATGTATTGCTAATTTGCATACAAAGAGTTTGTCTGTCTGCATTGTAGTTTGTGTTTAATATCATTTGTTAAATTCACAAATACAACATATTGAATAAAATATTTATATGAAGGCATATTAAAAAACATCAAACAACTTTATGTAACAAAATGGCATTGCATTACTCACCAATATAGAGAAATGTCATGTAAATAAGTTGGTAAACTCAATTTCCCCCTTTACCATGCCAAAGAAAATTTTAGCTCTTTGATGATACCTCTCTTGCTATTTGTTTGGGATAAGACTTCGCCATTTTTTTCCCCTCAGAAATTAAGTTTGCTGTTATTAAGTAAGAAGTGCAATCTGTCACTACTGATGTTCCGTATAGTAAATCTGATGGAATTCATTTGTATTTAGACTGTGTGTTTTGTACCTCCATGTGCATATGTCCATTGTATCAAGTCTCTATAATACTCCATTCCTTCTGCATGCATATCTGGTGTGGGAGGGTTATTTCTACTGATTTGTTATAGTAGCTGATTGCTTTGCCAGTCCCTCAACAACGCTCAGAAATGTTGTTTTGGTATTTCAAGTGACAACATTTTTGTTTTCTAATATAAGATTGCTTTTTAAAACATTTTGCTACCACTTTACTTGGAAAAATTAGAGAAGACATGACAATTCTCCACCCTATGTAAAGAGCAAAATGGAACTGAACATCATTTCATTACAAATCCTGAAGAATTTGGAGATTCTTGCTCTAAATGTTTGCTTGTCCTGAATGTTTTTGGGTAGCAGTGGCTTAAAGAGATCCACGATGGGTCCAAAGGACTCCCGCTCCAGTTCTTCTAATAGTTTGCCTCTTGGGGAGCAAGCAGAAGTTCTTTATCATACCTAGCCACTTGCTTAATTAATGCTTTAAGCACTAAAAGTTGTTATTTTTATCAGGATGAACAATATCAGATTTGGTTGTCTTTAAAAGCAAAAACCAAAAACTTATTCTTTAAGTAAGTTAGACACGTATCACTTCATTTAAAATTATCTCCCTAATATTATGGATCATTAATATTTGATACATATTCAAAAAGAGACCACATTGACTAACATCCAGTTGAGAACAAGATGAAAATAATTGAAATATTTTTTCCATTTTAATTCAGAACAAGGCTATATCAAGGGAAAGCGACTGGGCTAAATCCTCAATTTTTTTTTCCAAAATGCAGGCATATCAAAATCCAGGATGTACATGGTCTTACTTTGAGTGAAATAGTAGTCATAGCTGAGGTTTCTTAGCCTACAATGTGACATAGGGCCTGTTGACTCTCTTGAATATGGAGTAGGGTTTCAAAGTGTTGACAGTTGAGTCTGCAAACTAAGGCTGAGTTATATTTTAGTTTTTTTTTTTTTTCCTGGTTTTCACTAAGTCTAATTCCAATGTCTACTGGCAGAGATTGTGTTTGCATTTGAGGTAGTGGAGGGCGGTACTTTCCAAGTGCTGTTGGAATCCAGATAAACTCAAGGAGCCCAGAAAGACAACGGGTATAATGGCTCTCCTCTTATGACTTAGCACTTTAGTTGACTTTTTTGAAAAAGTCTCTGGGTGGAATACCTCAGTGATGATGATTTGCCAAACAAGCAGCGTTAGTGCCAACACCTTCTCTAAACTTGCTGCATCCCTTCCAATTGACATTAATCCCACTGCAACTTCCTAAAAACAGGAATGAGCCAATGAGATTTGCTTATTTTCTCTCACCCATTACAAGTAAGTTTGTTCTTGCCCTGCTTGTTTTTTAGAGGGAGTTTCTATCATAGAGTTGAAAATCACATTTAAGAAGGAAAGAGTTTATGTCTTTACATGTAACTATTTTATTTTTTCCAATCTAAATTCAATCACTTCTTAATAGATATATTGGTGTTTGCATTGCTGGCATCAAAACCACACATACACACACAAACACACACATACACACAAACATAGTGGACAGAAATAAGTAAAAATATTTCTGTTTTCAAAGAAAAAGCATTCCTTAGAGTTTAGGTACCATTAACTTCTACTATAATACAGTTCCGGTACTATGGTTTCTAACTAAATGAACACTAGAACAGAGCTGACTATATTTTCATCTTTGTCCAAAATTTTAGATGAATCACATTTTGAACTTTTTATGGTATGATAATTTCTCCAATATCTAAATTCTTTTTCTGAGAAAACAAATGCCGAGGACATTTTTGACACTCTTCTTACATGAGACTATGAAAAAGAGCAGCACTTTTGTTGTAGTTGTTGTTGTTAATAAAAAGGATAATAACATACAGAGGATTATAAGAAAAATAAGACATACCTGAGGTTTTGTGATGAGCTATAGAGAATCAAGGGCAGTTCCAGTGGAGCTGAGGCTGACAAAGTACTGCCCAGCTGCCAGCCAAATCCACCCTTAAGTTGCTTTTGTATGGCCTGGGAGCTCAGAAGGAATTTTTTAAATTTTTTTTACAGCTTTAAAGTATTAAACAGAAACCAACAAAGAAGAATATGAGACAGGGACGTACGTGGTCCGTAAAGTTTAACTTTCTGATCCTTAATAGGAGGATAAGCGCCGTGATAGAGAAATCCAAAGGTCATTTGTATTACGATGGCTAGATAATGTAATGAATTCCAATGTCTGTGCATCAGCGAATACGTCATCAAAATTGCTACAAAACAATAATAATAGGTTGTTCACAGCTTAAAATGTTTAGGTAGTGAAGAGGAAAGAATATAACCTACATTATTTATTGACTACTTATATTTCCCTCATTTTACGGAAGAGATCTATCAATTTACGTACTCAATAATAGAACTACAACATGGTTGCACTCCTTAATCTCAGGATAGAGATAACAATTTTTATAAATCTATTACATTATGAGAACATTGTTAGTACTATAAAAATCAGGATCAGTTAAATGTTCTCTTAAAATAATTTTCAATATTAAATTTTTAAGTAACTCAGTGGATGCATATTTTCCTTATTTTTGGAAATTTGACTTATAAAGTTTAAGCCATGACTAGAATATTTACATCATTAAAATAAAATTTCCAAGTAAAAATTTTCATCTTAAAGTAATACGGAAATGATTTTGCTACATTATTCTAGGATTTTACAAAGTAATTCACCTTTAGAAAAAAAGTGGTTTTTTTTTTAGCTCTAAATAATTAAAGGTTGCCTAAACTAATGTGTATAAGTAGATTTACCTGTAAATATGTAAGGGAAGTCCCAATTATTGTACACTTTCATAATTCAATGTGAATTTCATACAAAGCAAAGTTTCACCATTAAGAAAATAAACATTTTGTTCCTATCACTGAGTGAATATTTGTAATTTCTATTTAAGCCATTTCTAGATTTTTTTTTTTTTTTGGTCTTTTGTGAGCTTCTGAGATTGGTGCCATTTTATCACAGTATTTCTCGTCTTGACTTCTTTGCATGACCCCAGGTTTCCAGTAAGTAAGGTATCCTTAGAAAAAAAAGTATTTTAAGGGAAATGGATGCATACTTCAGGCCCATTTTATATGTAACTCAATATTGTCTTTTTAAAAGGCCACACTACCATGGAATAAATTAAAATAAAAAATCAGATTTCTTGTACGCATAACCCCTGCCCAGTTTTAAAAATGTGATCCCTTATTTCTAGAAACCTAAAATAGATATCCCTGAATAACAATTCATTTTTAATTATCAGTAGATATATATACTGACACAGAGTATAAACAACTTCTGTCACTATTTATTTAAAATGTTAAATTGTACATTTTTCATAATTTCTTTAAGAGAATCTTCTTTGGTGAGTTTAAAGTGAGAGTAGACAAATAACTTAGTGGCTAAATGATTTAATGTCAGATGACTTAATGACCAGTTTTTGCCCTTGATCCAGCCCCACTCTGATATTCTACCTCCTGTGTGCTTGTCTTCATTGTCCCCATATTAAAATGGTGACTGATACGGAATTCTGGAAAAATCTGATCGATTAATTAATGTGAATATGCATGTTTTCCTTAGATTCTAATATGGTCTTTCTTGTGTAAGAATGTGGATTTCTAATAGCCATATAACTCAATGTTTCTCAGTTTGAGCCCTATTGGCATTTGGGGCTGGATAATTCCTTGTTTGGGGGCTGTCCTGTACACTGCGGGATGCTCAGCAGCATCCCTGGCCTCTACCCACCAAATGTCTGCAGCATACCTTCCTACCCGACCCAGTGTGACAATCAAAATTGTCTGTAGATGTTGCCAAATGACTTTTGGGTGGAAAAATTGCTCTCGTTAGGAACCACTTATGTTAATTATGGAAGAATCTTTTTTTTCTAATGTTATTTGCATCTAAATTTGCATAACTCATTTCTAATAGGTACTCGGATTTCATTCGTAATTCAGAAATAGAAAAACATACAATGGTCTTTTTAACCTGTCCTAGTGGTGAATATACATGGTTTCCTTCGCATTTATCTGTTCTAATGGCCCAGAAAAAATAAGAATCCAGACCTCTCTCATGTAATTGTTAAGGATATTCTGAGCCAAGCCAGATTTCACATGCATTTCCATTCCATCCATCCCAGCATTCACAGTTTCCACAGCTACATATTCCATTCCCTGCAATAAAATACATATAGGTATCATGATTATGATCAAAATGTGCCAAATTTAAACATGCTATTATAAATCACAAGTGTCCACAATGAAATCATTTCATTCATCCTTGGTAGATTTTCTTATTGTGCAATGATGTTATTATTACATCTTATTAAGCAGCTGCGAGACATCTAATCTTTCAAACAATTAGTGGCATTTATTTGGTGCCACCCTTTACCGATCAGATAGTCACCATCCTGTATCACTCCAGCTAGGCTTTTAGGTGACAATTTTGTTTTCCCTTAAAGAGCAAGTTATATCTGACTTATGAATAAATACAGAAAAACATAAGGCTCTTTGACATAACATGAGGCAGGCCAAGTAATCCGTGAAGAGAGTCTTACGTAGTAAGGATGGGCAGAAAGCAAAGGTCTAACTTAATGACACACAAAGAGTCATCTTTTACCTTCAGCTAGAGCTGAGGAGAAGTATACATGTCTCTGTTTCCTCGTAACTTGGCTAAACAAATGAATTTATAACCAATTATGAGGACTCAATAAATTAGGATAGCAGTGGCTATGACACGGCTGAGCCCTCTTTATACCTCTCCCCCATACACACATCCAGTTCCCTAAAAGCAACCAACACATCAACTAGTGGTACCCAGATTCTGTTTAAAAGAATATTTCATTCCCTATACCATGTTCAAAGTAAAATGGTTGCCAACAAAATTCTTTTCTGTGTTCAATATACAACTGCATACATGTGAGTTTGAGGGTGGGGAGGTTACTTTGTGGAAGGATCCCAAATAATCACAAAATTTAGCTTCATTCTCTTGTATTCTTCTATGCCTAGGAATAATGTGAGGCTTTTGTGAGGGCTTTTTCCCAAATGCCCACTTCGCCTTTGGTAGATATTTCATATTCACGGTTGGCCCTGTTGGTCCAGCCACCTAAAGCATTGCATGACGAGTGTCTCTTGGCTCTATAACAAACTGTGGCATAGAGCAATTAGAAAAGGTTAATACTGCACCTGTACAAATGAGACCATCATGTTTGTCGCAGTCTCTGTCATCACAGTCACAGAACTCCCCAGAAATATACCACTCTTCAGCAGAACAAATGCACTTCCCACAATGACAAGAACCTGAAATTACAAAGGCTATTACTCACCATCACCTTATAACTAAAGGTTTCCATCTCGAATAGAATATCGTTGACACACTGACAACAGGCTTCTAATAACCCATCATCCAAAGGTAAAAGTGTATTGAATGGCTGGTTTCTCAGAGGGGAGCTTTACTTACTGTAATTCATAAAGGTCACCCAGGAAAGCCTTCATTATGGATCTAGACAGTTGCAATTAGCCTTGAACAAATGTCCCATGGCCCAGTCTGGTTGAAATGTCAATGAGAGCAGGATGGGGTTGATTCTTATAGATGGTCTTCCAAAAAAGTATTCAAAAATAGATTTTTTCCTCCTAAATTGAATCATGTTTTTAAAGTGCCTGCTCTTTAAAGGAAATGAATAGGGAATTGTATTAAATTAGGTTGCATTTCTAATTAAAACAACTACTAAATTATTGTGCTTATAATTTTGGATTTTCGTTTACATGATTTTCTTGGAGTAGGAGCACACCTGCATATTGGGTGGCTAATTAAAGTGCTAAAAATGCATACAGTCACTCAGTATATTTGCCTTGTGAGACTCATCCTCAGGACCCTCTGTCATAAACTGGGATAGCTCAAATTACTCCCAAAGTTCATATTTTATGAGGCTCTGGATTCAACTCTTTTTCCCTCCACTTCACCCATTTCTCCTACCTAACTAAAAAACTTCCTCTTTGGTTATTTAAAATATCTTTACTTACTGAGTAAAAATTTTATTAATGATATATTTAAAATAAAAGAAAATAAATGAGATGATGAATGGTATCCAAGACAGAAGTTCTCTCAGTCTAAACAGCTTTCCATGACAGACTAAAAACCCTTACATGGAAAAACTGCCTCAACGACAGCAGGAAAGACTTTACAATGAAAAAGAAACAAATAAAAAGGACTTTCTTTTCCTTCTGTTTCCTTGGGTTGGTTGTTCTTTCCAAACATGACTTCCATTTACTAAAAGATGGCTGTATTCTTTTTGAGTCAAAATCACGTTGAAAAAATGTGCAGTTGAAAAGAGTATTTTGACATATTTAACAAAACTGCAGAATTGGTAAGTTCAAAATATATTGAAAAGGGGCAAGAATCAATCATTAGTGCTTCTTTTAAAACACAGTGATTAAAAATGAGTTAACAGCCTGGGTGATTAAAGTGATCAGGAAAAAGGAGTTGTGGTCATCACAGATATCATGAAAGGATTCAGGTTCATGTGTCTCAACTATGTGATATTTCATATCAGGGAAACTGGTATATGCATTTCAGCTGCAAAAATCCCCAAAGTCCAAATTAAATGTTTGCCATTTCTTGACACACTTCTCAAAGTAAGAGTGCAGTCAGAATTATTTAGATTGTGACAATTGTGTTTTTTAACTTCTTGCGTAGCTATGGCATAATTGTATTTAGTCTTGACTTGTTTTCCTGAGGGTCCAGGTTGATTTGCATGCTCTTGAGGAAATATACACGTCTTCTCAGTTTTAATAATTGACTGACAGCCCTGTGGTTTCTCAGGACCCAGTGAGCTGCTGCTCCCAGGTCAGTCTGCAAAGGATGCTGGTTCCCTTGTGGTCTCATCAAGGTGAGGAATTTCCTGATTTTAGAGATTTCTTTATCCTAATTTTGAAGACTTTCTTTCACATTTCTAGGCATAAAAAAATGTACAGCACTCTACTGCTTGTTTAACAAATGGATAGTGATATATCTGCCAACAAAGACCACATGGAGTATTTCATTGACTATCAGAGAAGTTTCCTCGAAAGGCACCATACTTAGTGTTTTATTTCCATGAGTGAAGGAAAATTAGTTATTTGAAGTATTTGGCTGTCTTTAGTTGTTTCTAAAGTAGTGCTGATTTTATATGCCCATAATATTCATATATACACCCAGGATATCATTTTATATATGTCACAATTCATGAAATATCTTATATTTCATCTTCAAACTTATCCTCTGGCCCTGGAACTATTCTAATCACTGCTCTTGCTTCTGGAATGCTTAGCTTCATGCCATAGTAGAGCATTTTCAGAAAACTGGTAAGCTCAGCTAAAGCTAATATGGCATATATGGATAGAACATTTGATGAGTAAATTCCAGTTCTGAAAGTCTACTAGTCGCTGAAATACTTAGAATAAAAAATGAGGATTGATTTTGTATGTGTCATGAAACAGTAGCATTTCTAGGTCAGCATTTTCCCAGCTGTGTTATTCTTTCCTGTTTGTCAATGCTCAGTGCATCTTAGAGGTAGGAAATTATTCTACTGCTTGTGAAACTAGAACTAGATAGCACATAGTAATAACACAGTGTGAATAGTTATTAGGACCTATTATAGCACTTTTCCTGTAGAACGCTCTAGCTGTTTTCTTCCATAACATGGGTCAAATTGTGCCTCTCTTAAATGGGAAGCACACAGGGAGAGGGTTCCATCAGACAGATGTAGGCTGCATGACTATCAAGAGGTGAGAAATGGTTCAACTCAGCTGGCCAAGACCCACTCACACCCCTGAGACCCAGCCTAGCCAGAGAACAGCTGGCTGATCTTGGCAGGAGTTTTAGGGCAGATAGTTCATCACCACAGCACCACTAATCCATTCATTTTCTTTCTCAATATAAGGACCCTTGAGAATGTTCCCATCTCCCTTCTGTGCATTTTTGCTGGCTTCCATCCCTGGGGAATCAGCCACATTTTCTCATGTGTCTTCAGGGCATCTTAGGACATAGGAAGGGGAAAGAAATGAAATTTTACCTTCAAAGATGAGAATGGAAGAGAGAATAAAGGAAACTGTCCTGGACCTCACAGGCAATAAACAAACAGTTAACTGAAGACTTCACTCTGATTCAATCCACTCTTCTTTTTAGTGATCTGCCTATCTGTGATGTATCTCCAGGCAAAAACTTTCATATACAGTAGTTTAAAAATGAGCTGTTTCTTCCTGCAGGTCTGACTGCACAGGCATATTGAGCGAGGCAACTTGAACACCAGGCTGAGGCCGATTTTGTGAAGCATCTTTCACTCTTTCTCTTTTCTGGGGATGTGGGACAGGTTGTGGGTGGGTGAGTGTGTGTGTATGCTGGACTTCTTTGGAAGATGTGGGACCCAAGAAGTATCACTGTGAGAGTTTAAGGAGACAGTTAATGACATGTGTTTACAGCCATTGTCACACAACAGCATCTGTAAGAAGATTGGACGTGATTATCTGGATCTAGCTTGAAGTAGTCAAGGCAAAGATATAATTGTGTAGTCTTGAAGCCAAATAAATCCCCAAATGAACAAAACAACCCACAATGAATTATATCATGTACTTTGCAAAGGTAGCTAAGCTTAGGGAAGACCCGGCACTGCACTAACCTCATCTCTCTTGGTTATTCACAAAAACAATTTGAGTCTAAGGGCAAGGCACCTTTGTCAGTTGCCCATTCCATTACTAATGTTGGACTTTCTTTTTCATTCAAGCCTGACAAAATGCTGCAACCTGACATCCCAGCAGGCAGTTTTCACTATTGTACTAACTACTCCATCTGTTATGAAGGTCACAAGAATGTATCTTGTTTTAAATTTTTCTATGGAGTGATTTATTGTCTTGGCTATAAATTTGTAAAGAAATAAAACGCTATTTCTTCATCGTCTCCTGAGGTGACAGCTTTATTCACAGCTCATG